ACTATGTACTATTCTTACAACTGTATGTGAATCTATAATTATCTCAAAGTTTTGTTTTTGTTTTTTAAAGTAAGTTCTGTGAGAACTGGGATTTTGTTTGCTTGTTGACGATTGTGTCTTCATCACTAGAACCGAGTCTGGCGTGCAGTGGGCACTAAATAAGTCTTCGTAAAAAGTGTAAATTAACGCCCGGCTAATTTTTGTATTATTAGCAGCGACGGGGTTTCACCATGTTGGCCAGGCTGGTCTCGAACTCCTGCCCTCAAGCAGGAGTTTCAAGCCCGCCTCGGCCTCCCAAAGTGTTGGAATTACAGGCGTGGGCCACCGCGCCTGGCTGATCATGTTTAAAGGGCGGGGTGGGGAGCGTACAAACAACAGAGGAAATCCTGAGCCGCAGAGGAAACTGGAGATGGCAGGGTTTAGCACTAGAATCTCTGTAGGAGAGGTAAGATTGGAATCCTAATCTCCAGGACTCTTTCCACTACCCAGGCTATCTCTCCATTAATGGACTATTGATTGGATGACAGAGTAGCGATAGCACCGTCTTAGGAGACGCCCAATCATAGGTCATAGGTCATTTTTGCAGCTTATTGTGATGACAACAGTGGAGGATGGTCTTCCACTTCACCTTAAAAGCGGCTGTTCTCTGATTATCATTAAGCATGGCCACGCCCGCACTTAACTTCTGACAGTGGGGAAAGCAGCTGTGTGTGATAGCTTGGAAGGTTTACTGCTGCCTCAAGTCCTCTTCTCTGCAGTTGAGGTTTCAGGTTTCAATCCTCCCAATACCACAAGACAGAGCACGGGGCGGCTGCCGCCTCCGCCTCCGCGCCTTAACCTAGGCGGCTTGCCGAAGATCTCAGCCCCGCGGCCGCGCGCTCGCCCTGCCCTAGACCAGGGTTGGGCGCAGCGGCGGAGGTGGCTTCTGGGCTGCGCGAGCTGGGAGAGCTGGGAGGCGGCGATCGCAGCTGGGCCGGGACTTCCTTCCTCCACCGCACGGCAACAAAACAACCCTGCGGCAGGCACTGAGTGCTTCGCAGCTGTCTGGGCGAGAGGCACAGCGATGGGCTCCGTGCTGAGCACCGACAGCGGCAAATCGGCGCCCGCCTCTGCCACCGCGCGGGCCCTGGAGCGCAGGAGGGACCCGGAGTTGCCCGTCACGTCCTTCGACTGCGCCGTGTGCCTTGAGGTGTTACACCAGCCTGTCCGGACCCGCTGTGGCCACGTGTAAGTTCCAGGGGAGCTCGGTTTGCGCCCACAAAGTGATGTATTTTTGGTCTGTTTGGGGTAGATTCTGCCGTTCCTGTATTGCTACCAGTCTAAAGAACAACAAGTGGACCTGTCCTTATTGCCGGGCATATCTTCCTTCAGAAGGAGTTCCAGCAACTGATGTAGCCAAAAGAATGAAATCAGAGTATAAGAACTGCGCTGAGTGTGACACCCTGGTATGTATGTGACCCCACCTATTTTCATGGTTAGTGAGTTTATTTTGAATTTGTTTTTATGTAGGTTTGCCTCAGTGAAATGAGGGCACATATTCGGACTTGTCAGAAGTACATAGATAAGTATGGACCACTACAAGAACTTGAGGAGACAGCAGCAAGGTTTGTTTCAATACAATATAGTTTAATGCTAATTAATATTATTTGTATTCTGTGCTATTTCCAGGTGTGTATGTCCCTTTTGTCAGAGGGAACTGTATGAAGACAGCTTGCTGGATCATTGTATTACTCATCACAGATCGGAACGGAGGCCTGTGGTAAGGATTTTTGTTACATGTATTACAGCAATTTTCTTGAACCCCTGGTCTTGTTTGTTTCCAGTTCTGTCCACTTTGCCGTTTAATACCCGATGAGAATCCAAGCAGCTTCAGTGGCAGTTTAATAAGACATCTGCAAGTTAGTCACACTTTGTTTTATGATGATTTCATAGTAAGTATATTTTCTTATTTTTACATTATGTTTGAATATTTCTAATTATTTTTCTTTATTGTAGGATTTTAATATAATTGAGGAAGCTCTTATCCGAAGAGTCTTAGACCGGTCACTTCTTGAATATGTGAATCACTCGAACACCACATAATTTTATTAAAACGAAGGGAAAAGGGACCACTGAATTGCACCATTTAAGATGCTGCTTGAACAAATGGGAGGGAAGTTGTCAATGATTGATGGGCAAAAATGTACAACACAGTTATGTGTTTGTCCATGTTTATTGTTATAGTGCATTTAAAAACTGCTTTAATTTTAATGGTTTAAATCTGTTTTACATCCTTGAGATTCTTACACATCTAACAACAAAAAAAATTATCTACATCAGTCATTGTTACATGGAAAAGACAGGTGGTAGGCAAGTAGGTGGAGGATCTCGGTTTGCAAATTAGATAATACTCTGTGTATAATGCTACATATCAATAACTACCATCATGGTTAGGCACGATAACTAATCTTTGTTCTGTGTAAAAAAATATGGAGAGTGAAACAAAGTGCAGACATTCAAAGAAATAAGAAATCTGCTCCAATGCTCTTGTTCTAATCTCTAATAGGTTAACGTTAATAATCTTGTATGGGAGTTGGAAAGGAAAATTTTGGAAGTCAAGAAAGTCCATTTAGGCCGGACGCGGTGGCTTACGCTTGTAATCCCAGCACTTTGGGAGGCTGAAGCAGGCGGATCACAAGGTCAGGAGTTCGAGACCAGCCTGGCCAACACTGGTCTCTGTGAAACTCCGTCTCTACTAAAAATACAAAAATTAGCTGGACGTGTTGGCGGGCATCTGTAATACCAGCTACTTGGGAGGCTGAGGCAGAAGAATCACTTGAACCCGGGAGGCAGAGGTTACAGTGAGCTGAGATCGCACCAGTACACTCCAGCCTGGGTAACAGAGCTAGACTCCATCTCAAAAAAAAAAAAAAAAAAAATCCATTTAACCAAATTGTCTTACATAATACTGTAACAAAACAAATTTTGTGTTAGAAAAGTATACTTAATTCTTTGACTTTTTATAACTGCATACATAAGAATTCAATATTTTTCAAATATTTATAGCTTATTTAGAAATATTTCTATAATATAAGCAATTTCTTAAAAACCATCAGATGATACTTACAGTATAAGTATTCACATCCAGACTTTTTAGTAGAAAACCCTAAGGGCTTTGATATCTTTTTTGATTGTAACATTTTAAAAATTATGAAATAAAAGTACTGAAAACCAGACACAAAATTTATAGCTGAATGCCTTATTATAAGGAAATACTCTTTTAGGACTCAGCCAGTCACCCCACGTGTCCTTTTTGTGTCCTGTCACAATTACAACCCCACAAAAGTAACTGCTAGACTGATTTAAATGGTAATCACTTTGTTGCATTTGATTACTGCTGCCACACCTAAATGCATATATCTATATTTTAATATTATCAATTTAAAGTTGTTATTAAATGTATATTTTATTTTACATCTCTTTTTTAATCTAGAAGTTCCTCCTTCTTTCCAGTTCCTTAAAATTTACCTGGTGAAGAACCTGATCCTAGGACCTATAGAGTTTCCCATACTTTGTATTTTGCTGATTGCACACTCATGGCACGGTTCAGCACATTGCCCTGTCCTCTCGATATTAGCACACAGTGCAGGTTCAGGCACATTGAATTTGAGAAGACTTAGGTTCAGTCCTTTGGCAAGACTGTAAATCACGGTGTCTTTCTTTCCTTCCTCCTTCTTCTCTCTCTCTCTCTCTCTCTCTTTCCTTTTCTTTCTCTTTTTTTCAGAGTTGCACTCTGTTGCCCAGGCTGGAGTACAGTGGCACGATCTCGACTCACTGCAACCTCCATCTCCCGGGTTCAAGCAGTTCTCCTGTTTCAGCCTCCCAAGTAGCTGGGACTACAGGTGCACGCCACCATGCCCGGCTAATTTTTGTATTTTTAGTAGAGGGGTTTCACCATAATGGTCAGGCTGGTCTTGAACTCCTGAACTCAAGTGATCCACCAGCCTTGGCCTCCCAAAATGCTGGGATTACAGGCATGAGCCACCATGCCCAGCTAATTTTTGTATTTTTAGTAGAGACAGGGTTTCACCATAATAGCCAGGCTGGTCTCAAACTCCTTACCTTGTGATCCGCCCACCTCAGCCTTCCAAAGTGCTGGGATTATAGGCGTGAGCCACTGTGCCCGGCCTACAGGGTTTTTATCTAACCTTTCTGTTACAACTGTACCTCTCCTTCTGTACTGAAAGTCCTGGTTTTCAAGAACACAGGGCACGATAGAATTAGAACATCCCACAATTACTCATTTCTTTTATTTATCTTACACTTACAGCTGTCTCAGAATAACAATAGAAATACAACCACAAATAATATGGCAATTGAAACAATTAAAAAGTTTTCATTTGCTTTTCTCATTCTTTCCCAATTTTTTTTTTTTTTTGAGATGGAGTCTCGCGCTCTTGTTGCCCAGGCTGGAGTGCAATGGCACGATCTCGGCTCACTGCAACCTCTGCCTCCTGGATTCAAGCAATTCTCCTGCCTCAGCTTCCCGAGTAGCTGGGATTATAGGCATGCGCCACCACGCCCTGCTAATTTTGTATTTTTAGTAGAGTCAGGATTTCTCCACATTGGTCAGGCTGGCCTCAAACTCTCGACCTCAGGTGATCCGCCTGCCTCGGCCTCCCAAAGTGCTGGGATTACAGGTGTGAGCCACTGCGCCCGACATCCCAATTTTTAAAATAGTTATACTATGTCAACATTTTCAGAACATACTGGTATAGCATACTGTACTTTCTTCCTTTTATCCCCCATTTATTCTTAGTTCTTCAACTATATATTTAACACTTGCCCCCAGTTTTGTTTTGTTTTGTTTTGAGGAGGAATCTTGCTCTGTTGCCCAGGCTGGAGTGCAGTGGTGTGATCTTGGCTCACTGCAACCTCCGCCTCCCGGGTTCAAGTGATTCTCCTGCCTCAGCCTCTCGAGTAGCTGGGATTACAAGTGGGCACCACCACACCCGGCTAATTGTTGTATTTTTAGTAGAGATGGGTTTTGCCATGTTGGCCAGGCTGGTTTTGAACTCCTGACCTCAAGTGATCCACCTGTGTTGGCCTCCTAAAGTACTGGGATTACAGGTGTGTGCCACCGCGCCAGGCAATTGCCCCCAGTTTTTATTTGATGGCTCTGACTGTTTCTCATATCTGACTCTTTAATTATGAATCCAGGGCATAGATTAGTATCTCCATCTTGTAAGGATGCAAAGAAGCCATGAAAATAAGTAATATCAACTCCTGAGGATAAAACGTTACTTGACTAGAGTTAGCTTTTTAATTGTAATCATTTATAAACTTCTTTGTTCCTTACATATAAGCATAGTCATAACCATGGTACCCAAAATTTTCTATAAGTTATTGTAACTCCTTAAAGGTCTTGCTACAGTTCTTTTATCCAGTACAAATAATTGGGAAAATGTAAAGCTGAATGAAATCTAGTGAGCCTCATATCCTCCCTTTTAGATATTGATTTTAAGTTTGCTTTTCACAGCTGCTAAAAAGTAACAACTGATTTTTAGTTCCACAACCTCTCTTTCTTCAATTTAGATGGATCATACAATAAAGCAAAATCTGGCTGGTTACAGTGGCTCACACCTATAATCCCAGCACTTTGGGAGGCTGAGGTGGAGGGTCTCATGAGCCCAGGAGTTCAAGACCAACCTGGGCAATATAGTGAGACTCTTTCTATTTAAACAAAAACAAAAACAAACAAACAAACAAACAAAAAGCTGGGCATGATGCACACCTTTAGTTTCAGCTACTAAGGAGGCTGAGGTTGGAGGATCACTTGAGCCTAGGAGGTCAACACTGCAGTGAGCTATGATCATGCTACTGCCCTCCAGCCTGGGCAACAGAGCAAGACCCTGTCTCCAAAAACATAAATAATTAAATATAAATAAAAATAAAGCAAAATCTGTTGGGAAACGAGAAAAAGGAGAGGAATTTTTCAGGAATAATCATAAAAAGAAATGATCATCAGACTGAAAGTCCAGAGCCTGAGAAATGAAAACATATTTTTAAGCATTGGTGTTGACCATGCAGACAAACTTTTGTTAATTCAGAGCGATACAAAAGGCACTTTGAATCTATAAAACTTGAAAAAGTTAAAAATTGTATGTCGGATAAAGCTTTAAGTCATCTGTCACTATTAACCTCAGTGCAGCAATTCTGACTCCTGTGCCTGGATTCCTTTTATGATAATTTTGCCACCTACAGGACAGATTAGGTGCTGGTCGCCTGAATTATTTTGTGTTCTGAATTATTTTGAGCTCTAAAATGGTAAAGTACAAATACTCATTGTTTTACTGTGCCTTTGGCCTTTTATAAAAAGGTATTTATAATTCGTTGATAAAAACCAATATTTGAAGCTGTTGATTACCAACAAAAAAGTTTCACTCTCTTTATAGTGCTTCAGGATACAACTTTTTCAGGGCCTTATTAGAGAAAAACTGATTCACATGTTATTCTTCTAAAGCTAAATTATTAAAATGTAGGTTGAAAGATTGGATTGATTGTGAATCTACACTAAAGATATGGTTCCAGGCAGACCTCCTTAGAGACCTCCAGGCAGACCTCCTTACTGTCTTCAGTGATGTTTAATTTCATTACTGTTACTGGGTGCCAAGTGTCTTTCATTTGGAAGTGAACTTACTCCAGTTATTGAATGTTTATCATATCATAATTTGCATTTTTCCAACATTGAAGGTATTTTAAAAAGTCACTAAGAGATTCATTCTTTTATTATTCAACTACAAAAAAATAGTGTAATGATCAGAATTTAAAATGTGTGATTCTTTTTCTTCTGTAAGTATGTATTGCTATGATAAATAAAAAATGGCAGGACCATTGTTTTTATTAAAATATCTACTGTGTCTATTCTTAAACATTAATCTTGATTACTATTTTACTCAAATTTAATAAT